AAATATTATGCTTTGTTGTTTGGATATATGGAGGATGGGGATTATTGCTAGGATGAGGATGGATAGTAATAGGGCAAGGACGCCTCCTAGTTTGTTAGGGACGGATCGGAGAATTGTGTAGGCGAATAGGAAATATCATTCGGGCTTGATGTGGGGAGGGGTGTTTAAGGGGTTGGCTAGGGTATAATTGTCTGGGTCGCCTAGGAGGTCTGGTGAGAATAGTGTTAATGTCATTAAGGAGAGAAGGAAGAGAAGTAAGCCGAGGGCGTCTTTGATTGTGTAGTAAGGGTGGAAGGTGATTTTATCGGAATGGGAGGTGATTCCTAGGGGGTTGTTTGATCCCGTTTCGTGCAAGAATAGGAGGTGGAGTGTTGCTAGGGCTGCAATAATGAAGGGCAAGATGAAGTGAAAGGTAAAGAATCGTGTGAGGGTGGGACTGTCTACTGAGTAGCCTCCTCAGATTCATTGAACTAGGTCTGTCCCAATGTATGGGATGGCGGATAGTAAGTTTGTAATTACTGTGGCCCCTCAGAATGATATTTGGCCTCACGGGAGGACATAGCCTATGAAGGCTGTTGCTATAGTTGCAAGCAGGAGGATAATGCCGATGTTTCAGGTTTCTGAGTAGAGAAATGATCCGTAATATAGGCCTCGCCCGATGTGTAGGAAGAGGCAGATAAAGAATATTGAGGCGCCATTGGCGTGAAGGTAGCGGATGATTCAGCCATAATTTACGTCTCGAGTGATGTGGGCGATTGATGAAAAGGCGGTTGAGGCGTCTGGTGAGTAGTGCATGGCTAGGAATAGTCCTGTGGTGATTTGGAGGATCAGGCAGGCGCCAAGGAGTGAGCCGAAGTTTCATCATGCGGAGATGTTGGATGGGGTGGGGAGGTCGATGAATGAGTGGTTAATTAATTTTATTAGGGGGTTAGTTTTGCGTATTGGGGTCATTGGTGTTCTTGTAGTTGAAATACAACGATGGTTTTTCATATCATTGGTCGTGGTTGTAGTCCGTGCGAGAATAATGATGTATGCTTTGTTTCTGTTGAGTGTGGGTTTAGTAATGGGGTTTGTGGGGTTTTCTTCTAAGCCTTCTCCTATTTATGGGGGTTTAGTATTGATTGTTAGCGGTGTGGTCGGGTGTGTTATTATTCTGAATTTTGGGGGAGGTTATATGGGTTTAATAGTTTTTTTAATTTATTTAGGGGGAATGATGGTTGTCTTTGGATATACTACAGCGATGGCTATTGAGGAGTATCCTGAGGCATGGGGGTCAGGGGTTGAGGTCTTGGTGAGTGTTTTAGTGGGGTTAGCGATGGAGGTAGGATTGGTGCTGTGGGTGAAAGAGTATGATGGGGTGGTGGTTGTGGTAAACTTTAATAGTGTAGGAAGCTGAATAATTTATGAAGGAGAGGGGTCAGGGTTGATTCGGGAGGATCCTATTGGTGCGGGGGCTTTGTATGATTATGGGCGTTGATTAGTAGTAGTTACTGGTTGAACATTGTTTGTTGGTGTATATATTGTAATTGAGATTGCTCGGGGGAATAGGTTATGTGATTAGGAGTAGGGTTAGGATGAGTG